CAATTTATGGCTGTCGTGGGTGTTAGAAGATGACCTAATCCCATCCCCATTTTCATTTAAAAAACTGAAACTAAAGCTCTGTAAAATCAAATGATTTAAAATCATCTGACTAGGCCGAGAAAGGATTAGCTCTCTAGAGCATTACGGTAACAATCATTCGCAAACAGGTAGCATTATCTGGCGACCCTGCTTTTCTGGAAATCTTGTCAATTATTCAGTTCCTTAAATTCCGTCAGCTACAACAGATGCATCAGCTCTTTCCACACTAACTTGAAAGAAGCACATTAGAAAATAGTCCTGACTTGTTTCTTGAGATCAGTAACTAATGAACTGACCTCCACCAGTCCTGCCTCAGGTCGTTAATGGTAAAAATTCTGTATGTCAGCCGCGTTTTGAGGCCTGTCCAAGGTGCTTGTGAGTCCCACATGTTGGAGTCGCAGGGCTTTTCAGTACATGCCCTCAGGCAGGCGGCGCAGTCACAGACACTGGTCCCCGGCATTTGGAAACAGGAAAGATGGTCCGAGGGGCCGAGGAGTTTTTCTTGCAACCTTTAAATTACAAGCAAGAAAAACGTGGGTTTTATTTCGGGCACAGGAATAGAATGAATTCTGAAATGGAGAACTAGAGGCCTGCGTGGGGAATGAGGGACAAGCGCGAGAAGAAAGGGAAAGGCCTTTCTCTCTGGTGACGCGCGATCACAAGGCGTTCCCTCTACGTGGACGCTCACCATTGGCGGAGACCGCACTGACGTCCCGGAACTCGCCCTGACGCGAACGGCGGCAAAGGCCCTCTTCCCCTGAAAGCTGGCGAGGCGCGCGCGCTCCCGCGGCACGCCGCGCCTCCGCCCTCCGCCCGCCAACCCGCTGGTCCAGTCCCTCTTCGCGCCCGCTTGGCTCCGCCCCCTTCCCAATTCGCTCCTCCCCCAACAGACTGGCGGCGCGCGGAAAACGCGTCACGTGACGACTGGCCCCGCCTCTTCCTCTCGGTCCCATATTGAACTCGAGTTGGAAGAGGCGAGTCCGGTCTCAAAATGGAGGTAAAACCGCCGCCCGGTCGCCCCCAGCCCGACTCCGGCCGTCGCCGTCGCCGCCGGGGGGAGGAGGTATTAGGGGGAGAGCGGGGGGTTGGTGGGGAGGTAACTTAAGAGTATTGGTTCTTTCTCTCAGGGCCATGATCCAAAGGAACCAGAGCAGTTGAGAAAACTGTTTATTGGTGGTCTGAGCTTTGAAACTACAGATGATAGTTTACGAGAACATTTTGAGAAATGGGGCACACTCACAGATTGTGTGGTAAGTTACTAAGAGAACAGAAGGGTTCTAAGTTTTCAACGTTATAAAACTTTTTATTTTGTAGGTAATGAGAGACCCCCAAACAAAACGTTCCAGGGGCTTTGGTTTTGTGACTTATTCTTGTGTTGAAGAGGTGGATGCAGCAATGTGTGCTCGACCACACAAGGTTGATGGGCGTGTAGTGGAACCAAAGAGAGCTGTTTCTAGAGAGGTATTTTAATAATACATTGTGTAATATGTGAATTTCTTGACTTAATATATTACTTTATTTGTAGGATTCTGTAAAGCCTGGTGCCCATCTAACAGTGAAGAAAATTTTTGTTGGTGGTATTAAAGAAGATACAGAAGAATATAATTTGAGAGACTACTTTGAAAAGTATGGCAAGATTGAAACCATAGAAGTTATGGAAGACAGGCAGAGTGGAAAAAAGAGAGGATTTGCTTTTGTAACTTTTGATGATCATGATACAGTTGATAAAATTGTTGGTAAGTAGCAATTTATGGTAACTTGAATGAGATTTTTGTTTTGTTTGATTGAAAAAAAATTTAGTTCAGAAATACCACACTATTAATGGGCATAATTGTGAAGTGAAAAAGGCCCTTTCTAAACAAGAGATGCAGTCTGCTGGATCACAGAGAGGTGAGTAGGACCATACACATGTATACAGTGGAGTTCTTAAAAATCTCCCTTGCCTGTATTAAAGGTCGTGGAGGTGGATCTGGCAATTTTATGGGTCGCGGAGGGAACTTTGGAGGTGGTGGAGGTAATTTTGGCCGTGGTGGAAACTTTGGTGGAAGAGGTAGGCTGTTTATCTTCTAAGTACATGGATACATTATTTTAATTCATTTCTTGTTTTTCCTCAGGAGGCTATGGTGGTGGAGGTGGTGGCAGCAGAGGTAGTTATGGAGGAGGTGATGGTGGATATAATGGATTTGGAGGTGATGGTAGGTGGCTTATTTTCATTGATGTTTGATATTTGTGTGGTCTTGTTATTTGTTGTTTTTTTAGGTGGCAACTATGGCGGTGGTCCTGGTTATAGTAGTAGAGGGGGCTATGGTGGTGGTGGACCAGGATATGGAAACCAAGGTGGTGGATATGGTGGAGGTGGAGGATATGATGGTTACAATGAAGGAGGAAATTTTGGCGGTGGTAAGCATTCACTTGTTTTATTTAAATGTTAAGTAAACCACACATAAAACCTTTCTGATTTCAGGTAACTATGGTGGTGGTGGGAACTATAATGATTTTGGAAATTATAGTGGACAACAGCAATCAAATTATGGACCCATGAAAGGGGGCAGTTTTGGTGGAAGAAGCTCGGGCAGTCCCTATGGTGGTAAGTACTTTCTTAAATCAATTCTTTAGAGCTACTTCTTTTAAAATACTATGTATATTTTCAGGTGGTTATGGATCTGGTGGTGGAAGTGGTGGATATGGTAGCAGAAGGTTCTAAAAACAGCAGAAAAGGGTAGGTATCTTTAAATTTTTATTATGATGATATAATAATTTTTTTATCCTGTATTATTCAACAGGCTACAGTTCTTAGCAGGAGAGAGAGCGAGGAGTTGTCAGGAAAGCTGCAGGTTACTTTGAGACAGTCGTCCCAAATGCATTAGAGGAACTGTAAAAATCTGCCACAGAAGGAACGATGATCCATAGTCAGAAAAGTTACTGCAGCTTAAACAGGAAACCCTTCTTGTTCAGGACTGTCATAGCCACAGTTTGCAAAAAGTGCAGCTATTGATTAATGCAATGTAGTGTCAATTAGATGTACATTCCTGAGGTCTTTTATCTGTTGTAGCTTTGTCTTTTTCTTTTTCTTTTCATTACATCAGGTATATTGCCCTGTAAATTGTGGTAGTGGTACCAGGAATAAAAAATTAAGGAATTTTTAACTTTTCAATATTTGTGTAGTTCAGTTTTTCTACATTTTAGTACAGAAACTTTAACAAAATGCAGTTTCGAAGGTGTTTCCTTGTGAGTTAACAAGTAAAGAAGATCATTGTTAATTACTATTTTGTATGAATTTTGCTAAAGTTAACTGTAAAGAAACACCTGCTGACTTGCAGTTTAAGGGGAATCTATTCTCCCCATTTCCAAACCATGATATGAATGGGCGCTGACATGTGGAGAGAATAGATAATTTGTGTGTTTGCAATGTGTGTTTTAGATAAATAGGATTGGGTATTTAAATTAGCATTTGTGAATTTAATAGCATTAAGATTACCTTCAAATGAAAAAAAATCTCAAAATTTCTATTTGGTTTTTGTGCATTTTCTTTTAAAATGTAATCATATGATTTTAGTGTGTTAGACTTGCTGAGTCCTAGCTGTGTTTAGAACATCTCTATTCTACATTTACCTTGGTCAAATTTGAACTGCTGCCATAGGTTTTGGGTGTAAAGAATGTTTACTGCCCTCCATTTAAATTCTGAAAAGGGATGGTGGATGTTTTCCCTCTCCTACGTTAGAAACCATTCTTAAAAACTTTTGAAAATATAGAACCATTAAGCCTGCTATATCTGAGCAAATTAGTGGGTACCTTTTTTTTCTTATTTAAAGCACAAGAGGCCCATAAATCTTGAGTTACTTTAAATTCTTTTTTTTGATACAAGTTTTCAGAGCAAGAGAATAAAAATCATGTGTTATTAAACCCCTAACTGGCTGGCATGCTTTCCTGTTTGTATTCTATACATTTTGCTGGATGAAACCAAGGATAGTTCAGGTATAATTGTCCAAAATAACCTAACTGCAGCAGAAATGTAGCACAGTTGCTTAGTACAGGCTTCTCACTTCCTACAGACCTGAATTCAAATTTGGATAGTCTGAGTTCTTAAATTCCCAAAGAACACACTGTTATTTCTTGTGTATATTTCAACATAAATCATGTTGTTACCAATTTGTTTGGAAGGCCCTGGTTGAGAAGAGTTTTAGTTAATAAGGTCATATATACATATATTAATATAAACCAATGTCTACTGTTTTGCTCCAGCTAGTGCTTACAGTTTCATTCGAGCCCTGAGTATGTGCCCTGCTGTTACTCTCTTTGGTAGTTGAACGTTGAATTCAAGTCTTTTGTTTTAAGAAGTACTAAGCAAACAAGCAATAAAAAGGGGAATGGGGTGTGCTAGTGTTTGAATATGCTCTCTTGTTGCTCTAATTCTGTGCCTCTGTGCATTAATATTTGGATGCATGCAATGCCAGCATGGAAATTGGTCTTCACACATACTGCAGTTTTCCAGAAACATTCACAAACCAATAAATGTAACAGACATTCCATTTGTTAATGGGCATATATGTGAAAAGCAGTGTAGAAAATAGGCTAATATTAGAAAATGGTTAAGTCCTAAATAACTTCAAGTGTGGTTATATAATGGACACTGTCAATGTTCATAACTTAAACCTGGGTACCTGGTCAAAATAATGCTTGGGAAACATTAAAATTGAGCTAAATTGTCTCAAGTTCTTTTATTCATATAAATAAAGTTTAAAGGAATGGGGGAGATTAACATTTCCTGTTTTATGTTTGTGAAATTGTTTGACACAACCTTGACAGTATCCTTTAATGGCATGAGGTTAATTGTACTGTTAACCAACTTTCTATGTTCTGGAACTAGTATTATAGTGAAAACATTTACAGTAAGTTGATGTTTACAACCTATAAGCAGGTGAAATCTGTGTATGTGACCTGTTTATAAGTTGTATTAGCTTAGCTCTTGTGAACAGTGTGGAAAAGTAAGCCATGAGGAGAGCGATTTAACCACCTTTAAAGGACCTAAGATGTGCTTTTTAAGCACAGTGTGGATCACAGAAACTCACTAAGACAGGACTTCAGCAGCCTTTTGTGTTTGGACAAGTCAGCATAAATAAAGAATGACAAGGCAGCAGCAAGAGCTTCAACTACAGAGAAGTGAAGGCATAAGATACTATGATGATAGTGAGCAACTTTCCAAAAGCTAGTTAAATCTGCTTATTACAACTGAAATATCGAAGAAAGTCTAGCAGGAAGGAGCTCTTCGCCTTTTGGAACATCAATGAGAGATAGTTGCCACAGTCACTAGGTCTAGCATTTAGACCTGCAAGGAAGGGCAATAAGCATTAGGTAAGGCTTGAATTTGAATTTTTTCACTAATTAAAGAGTAATTTTTTGTAAAGCAAGGTAAGAGTAATCTTTTTGATTTGCAGGTTGAATGAGAACCCTACTTGCCTAAATGAGGAATGTCTTTCCTACCATCTAAAATACGAAGGTTTCTGGCTGGGTAAGGTTTGTAGTTGACAGTAAAACCTGATGACACCATTTGTTTCCCTGCAAGTCTACATTACATATTTCACAACTTTGTCCCTCTCTAGTAGGCACATTGGAAAAATTCTTCAACTGAAAACTACCTTGGTACCATGTCCTACACGTTTTAAACCTTAGTTTTAAAAATTCCCCTGCGAAATAGCCATAAGTATTCATATCAAGTCAGTTGTGACTCCTTGTGTATACAATTCATTTTTTGTGTCTTCAGGGTAAACTCAATTTTTGGTAAAGTGGTTTCAGCTTTTGTGAAAACCGTTTTGGTGTGTAAGCATGACACACAACAGACTCAGTAAGCTGCCCATCCTCATACTAGGAAAACACCTTCAAAGGAACATTAAAAGTTACCAGGGCCAGGCACAGTGGCTCACGCCTGTAATCCCAGCACTTTGGGAGGCTGAGGCAGATGGATCCCAAGTCCAGGAATTTGAGACGAGCCTGGGCAACATAGTGAGAGCCTGTCAACAAAAAATAGAAAAATTAGTTGGGCTTGGTGATACACATCTGTAGTCCCAGCTATTTGGGAGGCTGCCTTGATATCAGGCAGTCGAGGCTGCAGTGAGCTGACTGCCCCACTGTATTCCAGCCTGGGTGACCCCATCTCAAAGAAGAAAAGTTACCAGATGTCATGGGTAAAGGTTGGTCTTCAAGTGGCCTCATAAGTTGTCTTGCATTTAAATTCAGGGAATTCATTGGACCAATAGGTTACATTTTCGTTCCTTTTTTGTTTTGGTTCATCTGTTAAGCAGTGGGGGCCTAATTACTGCTCCTTTGTAAAAACACATTTTCCCAAAGAACACTGAATTACCGTTCAAACTGGTTGTTGATGGGTAATAAGGGCTGTTTTTGCTGCCCCAAAAGGGCTTAACAATTTAGTCGGATAGTTTACTTAAAAAAAAAAATCCTTTGGAGACATACTGAAAATGCAAACTAGTTTCTAAATTATCAATTCCCTACATGAAGAAGCAGTTTGCCAGAGTTTAGTCTCAGAAAATGACTGGTTGGCTCTATTTAAATCAGAACCCAATTTCTACGCGTGTTGAATAAGGTAACAGCCTTTGATGAATTTCCTTCACAACATGGTTTTAGTGAAGCAAACATTTTTTTTTTAAGGGCATTGTTCTTTCTAGTTTATTTCTTTTTATGAAATAAAATTATTTTATTTAAACAGTTCCATTGTCGTTTCTGAAAACTACAGTATTCTCAGAAGTTGTAGCAGCAGTAAAAAAAAAAAAGTTGTTATATAAGTGATTGGGGCAGATTTAACTGATTTTGTTAAACCAATTTGTAAGTTACTGCTTCTAATATTACACTTCTAAAAAGCTGAATTTATACTCATGTCCTAAAGGAGAATATGTGGTAATAAAGTATATTTGTTAAGTAACTAATTGAAATAGGCTTGGTTTTAAGAGTTCCAGTATATAATAATCACAAATTGAAACCTGACAGTATCTTGGGAGTTCCAGTAATGTCACAAATTAGTGAATAAGCATGCCAGTGTGCAAGGGTAATGTAAGGATTGTTAGCCTATCTAAATATTCAAAATTACTTTAAAACTTAAGTATGTTTTCTGATTTTTAAGAATTCAGAAGTGTTCTGTAATGGATTCAGATGTTTCATTTGTAGTATAATGAAATGTTTACAGAAAGATAACTTTTTCATTAAAATATTTTTAGAAATGTGTGTGTTGTTTTGTCACTTCACAATGTTCATGTGACTTAAACACTATAGGTGAATATTTTGACTTATTTTACCAGTAAGTAATAAAACAACAGGAAACTTGGAGTGAGCCTTTATCAGTTATTTTTAAAGATGTG